ATCTGGCTATATATCTGAAACTAGCAGTTAATAAGGATTTTGGTATAAAATGCATGATTGATAAATATATTAAAGTTTATACATATATATAAATCCTTCTTGTATGCCATTTTCAAAGAAAACAGGCCTCCCTTTGACCTTGCTTTATGTAGATTTATTTCCTAATCTGGAAATGTGGCCAGCTAGAACACTGTTCCTTTCTTCCACTGTGAAGCTGTCCTTTTAGCTGGTAGAAAGCCCTGGACACCACAGCAAGGTGGTGGGGCTTTCCATGGCTAGCTCTCATGGTCATCCTGACTTCCAAAGACAAGCTAGGAAAGTGTTGGCACAGCTGTCTCTAAGAACCCAAGAAGGCCCAGCAGTGTGGCCACATGCCCTGCATAGTGGAAGAACTATTAGGAGGGCTTTCAGAGTTTGAAAAACTCTGGAAAGAGTCGGGATTATCAATATGAACAACTTCATCTAGTCAGGAAAGTTATGCTGGAATTGAACCTGATTCTCAGATAAATGGCTCACTCTGGGGTGTCTTTTCCCACCATGGTCATTCTTTGTTAGCAGGGGAGAGTTGGCACTGGATTTTGTTTTTTGTTTGCTTTTGAGACAGGGCCTCACTTTGTCACCCAGGCTGGAGTGCAGTGGTGCAATCTTGGCTCACTGTAGCCTCAACTTCCTAGGCTCAAGCAATCCTCCCACCTCAGCCTCCCAAGAAGCTGGGACTACAGACGTGCACTACCATACCTGGTTAGTTTATGTGTTTTTTGTAGAGACGGGATTTCACCATGTTGCCCGGGCTGGTCTTGAATTCCCAGGCTGAAGCGATCCCCCTACCTCAGCCTCCCAAAGTGCTGGAATTACAGGCGCGAGGCACTGCGTTTGGCCTTGGCACTGGCTTTTAATTTGCTTTGCATTCTGATTCGATAGCACTTTACCAGACTGAATGCAGACATGCGCTCTCCCCACAGACAGCGGCCCGGGCCAAGGATGGATCCCATTCACCCGGCGCCATGTTTGCCTCAGGCAAAGTGGTCTCCAGGGCCAGGAGACCAAGGCTGGCCTGTGATGTTGTGTCAGGTGCTCAAGGAATCCCAGAAGTGTACAAGACGGTGTGTAGTTTTCGCTCTTTTCTTCATGTCATGGATTGCTGGCTTGAGTTTTAATTAGGTTGCATGAAAGTGCAATTTGTTGGGAACTTTAATCATCTTCCACTGGGGAGCCTTGCTGGGCTGGTTTATTTTCATCCTGCTCCTCCCTGGGTGTGAAGACGGGGTTGAGGGACATTTTAGTACCTGTCTGCTCTCTCCTGCTTTGCTGGCCTTGATAACCACATTTTCTAACACAAAACTTGGGACATGAGAGCCTGACTTCTGCCAATGTTGTGGAGTTTTTTCCTATTTGTTAATTTGATTAAACTGAAAGGTTTATGAAAATATAGAAGTTAAACAACATTGGACACTTAATACATTTAATGAGCTTCCTTTATTTGGAAAGAACCACACTTCACAAGCCAGGGGTCCCTTCAGACAGTCTTGGGAGTCGGATTGCTGGGAGGTGAGGTCCTGATCCAGGAACTTTGAGTTAATGGTGGTCATTATGATGCTGGTGGCAGCTGTGTTCCCTCTGTGTACAGATGAATTCATCCAACCTCATAACAAACCCAGGAGGGAGGTCCTCTCACAACTTCAGCTCAGAGGCGAGGACACTGAGGCCCAGGGCAGTGAGGCCCCTTTGCCAGGCTGCCAAGTGACTGGGCCAGGGTGTCACCCAAGCCAGGCTGGCTTGAGGGTTCATCCTCATGACCCCTGCACTGCCGCTGTTGTGCTGCAGTTAGTGTTTTTCAAGTGGTCTCTGAGTTTTGAGAAGCGACAGGCTGCATACTTGGCTCTTGACCCCCATGACCTCGGTGGCACTGTGCCTCAGCCCCAGGTTGTCAATTTGAAATTGGGTGGACTTCACAGGCACTGGCCTCCAGGGGCCCACGGAGGAGTGTTCGGAGGGGTTTCCACCCAACACGCCTAGTGGGGCTCTGGGTCCCGGCCCCAGAGGCTGAGCCCTACTATCCTTCCCTGAGCTGAGGCCCCCACCCCTTTCATACCTCAAGCTCATCCTGGGCAGTGGCTGGGCCCTGGGCCATTCTGGACAAGGCAGGGTGGTCCTACCCTGAGACCTACCTGGTACAAAGACCTGGGATTGCAGTGAGAAAAAAGCTTTTACCAAATAGCCATCCAGCCGGGTTGAACTCTTCCCAAGCCCCCACCCCTCAACCAGCTTATTACATGCAAGTTTTAAGCTATCCTTGCCTGGAGCCTTCTCTTGCCTTTTGTCAATTGCTGTAATTTTCTGGTAAAGCTATATCAACAAAATGGCAACCATTCCTGCCTCCCACTGTTTATCCCTCCTTCCCCTAGGAAACCCTCCCACATTCCCTGTTTTCAGGATCTTGGTCCCGTGCAGGACTCCAGGCAGCACCCACAGAACCCTGGAGTGGCACAGGCCTCGGTGCCTACTCTACAGCTTTCCTGAGCACTTCTCAGATTCCACACAAAGGGTCCTTGGGACCCAGCATAGCCTGCAGGCAAGAACACCTGGTCAGAACTTCCTCTTGGGGCAGGGATGGTACCAGTAGTGCCTGGTGAAAAGCTTGGTGCTTTAGATACCACCTTAATCCCCAGTTCATACAATGGAGGCTTGGCATAGTGTAGGGCAAGAGGGAGCTTTATCCATGCAGCAGATAGTAGCTGAGGTGTTTTCAGAGGTGGATTAAGTGGCAGTTGATGGGAAACTGTCATTTTTACAGTCCAAGAATGTGGCTGTTTTTTATGGTGGTTAAGAATTCAGGTGTATCTGGAAAAGCAGGTGAAAAAGTAAATGCTAATCTAGTTCAGTTGACAGTTCCGTTGCAGTAGAATCCTCTTGTAGGGGGCAATTTAGCATAGATCAGGACAGCCACCCTGAACATGAACTTCAGGATCAAAGCGACTTGGTGCATAGATGGATGTGTGTTGGGAGTCCACAGTGTTCCTGGCTTCACTCTGGCATCCAGAGTTGATGTCCTCTTACGAAAGGAAGCAGAATTTTTTTTTTATATGTGGGCTTGAGATGGGATATTAAGTAGGTGGCTGAGGGTTTTACATTATTGCTCCAAGCTTATGAATAATTTAGAGCTACAGTCTGGTTTGCCAGAACTCTCTTCTTGGATTCCAGCCTCTTCCTTCCTGAGAAGGATTCTGTGCTCGTAAACCACAGCCCTGGAGGTGGACTCGGGGGGGGCCTTTTGTCTCATAGACTCTGGCTCGCTCGTCAAGTGGCCTTCCAGGGCATTGCTTCCCAGCGACAGCACATGGTGCTCACCACGGTCCTCACCAGCTCCTCCTCAGCCTTCCTTTAACCCTGTGTCCCCCTCTTATCTCCTGCTTTGGGCACAGGAGGACAGGTGAATGCGGAGGAATGGGGGAGGTTCAGGGGAAATAAGGGCAGATGGGGAAAAACACACATTTTCTAAGAATCAACTGCACACTGTTGCACAGACACTCATACAGCCTCCAGATTTCATGGCTCACTGGGGAATGCTGGGCAGGAACATGCCACAGGCACAGCGGGGCAGCACGCTCACCGGCCGGAGCCCATGCTGGTGCTTGGGGCAGGGCCCTGCACTGAATCCCCTTTGGGTGTCTGTGAGGCCTGTGGTCAGAAGTCCATCTGTGGCCCTCACTGTAACAGTCTAGGGGCTGCTCCACCCAGAAACGTCCGTCCTCTGAGTGTCTGCTCTGAAGAGGATAAGAATTGGTACGACTTCCTTTTTCCTTTCCTCAAAAAACGTCACTGGTGTGTTTGGTTTTGGTTCTTCCAGGAAGAGTCTGCCGAAGGTGAAGGCCATGGACTTCATCACCTCCACAGCCATCCTGCCCCTGCTGTTCGGCTGCCTGGGCGTCTTCGGCCTCTTCCGGCTGCTGCAGTGGGTGCGCGGGAAGGCCTACCTGCGGAATGCTGTGGTGGTGATCACAGGCGCCACCTCAGGGCTGGGCAAAGGTGGGTCCTGGAGGCAGTGCTGCCAGGGGGCGATGGCTGTCAAGGCTCTTTTCTCTTCCCTTAGAATGTGCAAAAGTCTTCTATGCTGCGGGTGCTAAACTGGTGCTCTGTGGCCGGAATGGTGGGGCCCTAGAAGAGCTCATCAGAGAACTCACCGCTTCTCATGCCACCAAGGTGAGCCAGGGGCGTGCTTTCCATGGGGAAGGAAAGTGAATTTGTATCTGTTGTATTTGACCAGGTGCAGACACACAAGCCTTACTTGGTGACCTTCGACCTCACAGACTCTGGGGCCATAGTTGCAGCAGCAGCTGAGATCCTGCAGTGCTTTGGCTATGTCGACATACTTGTCAACAATGCTGGGATCAGCTACCGTGGTACCATCATGGACACCACAGTGGATGTGGACAAGAGGGTCATGGAGACAAACTACTTTGGCCCAGTTGCTCTAACGAAAGGTAACAGTCTTGAGAAAAGAGCAGTGATAAGTGCGCTTGCCTAAGCCTCTGCATCTGTCCTCAGCACTCCTGCCCTCCATGATCAAGAGGAGGCAAGGCCACATTGTCGCCATCAGCAGCATCCAGGGCAAGATGAGCATTCCTTTTCGATCAGCATGTGAGTACTTCTCTCTCCCACAAAATGCTTGGTCAGTCACCTGCCTCTCCGTCCACATGTGTAGATGCAGCCTCCAAGCACGCAACCCAGGCTTTCTTTGACTGTCTGCGTGCCGAGATGGAACAGTATGAAATTGAGGTGACCGTCATCAGCCCCGGCTACATCCACACCAACCTCTCTGTAAATGCCATCACCGCGGATGGATCTAGGTATGGAGGTGAGGCCCGGTTTCTCTTTTCTCCTATGAAATTCATGTGTTTCTTTTGTTTTATTTATTTTAGTTATGGACACCACCACAGCCCAGGGCCGAAGCCCTGTGGAGGTGGCCCAGGATGTTCTTGCTGCTGTGGGGAAGAAGAAGAAAGATGTGATCCTGGCTGACTTACTGCCTTCCTTGGCTGTTTATCTTCGAACTCTGGCTCCTGGGCTCTTCTTCAGCCTCATGGCCTCCAGGGCCAGAAAAGAGCGGAAATCCAAGAACTCCTAGTACTCTGACCAGCCAGGGCCAGGGCAGAGAAGCAGCACTCTTAGGCTTGCTTACTCTACAAGGGACAGTTGCATTTGTTGAGACTTTAATGGAGATTTGTCTCACAAGTGGGAAAGACTGAAGAAACACATCTCGTGCAGATCTGCTGGCAGAGGACAATCAAAAACGACAACAAGCTTCTTCCCAGGGTGAGGGGAAACACTTAAGGAATAAATATGGAGCTGGGGTTTAACACTAAAAACTAGAAATAAACATCTCAAACAGTAAGAGTTGTAGTCTTCCAGGACTAGAACCTTGTG